CCCGCTCCCTTGGGCACTATTCTGGGTTTCAGGTTCTTATCTTGCTCAGCTTTTGGGTCAGAGAGGAGGAAACGATGTCAGGGATCACAAACTGGCAGCCGGTGAGCTGCATGGGGCCCCTGGACATGCTGGGCTTGGCTCTTTTCATTTGAATTAATAACCAACATTAAAATTCACATTCAAGATTTCACTTAAAAAAGTACTTCCAGCTTTTCTTGAAAGATGACTGGGCTGGGACCTCGTTTCTACATGGTGCCCACCAGCTAACAGCCCTTTTGGGTGTGCCTTGGGCCTTCAGTGCTGTCGCCCACCCTCACTTGGCTCCTGTGCTGTAGGCATCTGGGTGTGCCACCCTATCAGAAGCAGCCATCCTACGCTGCTTGTGGGCCAGGACAAGACTCAAGTAGGCTACTCCTGGAGAAAGCATGGCTCAAGAGGTAGGGGTCCCAGCGAAGTTGCTCCTGCCTTGTCCCTGTAGTCATCACCCTTTCTGCCCATGACCTCAGCAACCCAAAGAAGCTCCTGTAAGTAGACCAAGTGGATGGAGACTGGCCAACTCCCACTGTCACTCACCCCCTCGTGGACTTCTACTCTTATGCTCACCACCCTTCCCCCCTTAATCCTTCTGAAACACTAGACTATAATATCAGCTTCCTCTTTCTCCATCACCTCAGGCAGAAACTGACAGTTACCTGTCCCTCTCCCCTTAGCCATTAGATCAAGCCCAGGAAGACGGCAGCACCATCCTTCCTAAGTGCCAGGAGAGGACCGGAGCATAGTTAGTGCTTATTAAATAGTATCATGATAACATGACACATGTAAAACACTTAGCAATGTTCAATAAACTCTGGTCCCTTTCCTCCCCACTCCAGTCCCTTGTTTTCCCCCTTTTCTGTCCAACCTCTTCTATGTCTCCAGCAACACCTTAAAACAGACCCGACAACTGCCAACCCCTTTTACAATTCTCTAATAGTTTTCCTGCTGTCTGCAGAATAAAGGCCCCTTACAAACCGGGCCCAGGCTTCCCTCCGGCGGTATCAGGTCGCATCATCCTCAGTCCTGGTCAGAGGGAGCCGCTCGGTGCCGTCCTCCCTCTCTGCCTTTGCTTGATCTTCCGCCTGGAATGCCATCTCCGACTCTGCGTTTGCCTGGGGTTTCCGGTCCGCCCCTGCGCCAGGTGCCCTAGGACGCCTGCCCTGGAGCCCTCGCCCTATCCCTTGCCCTATTTCTGTGAAACTTTCTATCTCAGTGTGTCAGGAGCGCCGGAAGCGGTTTCTCCGGAGAACTCCGGTCCAAAGAGGACCAGTGATGTCTTTGGAACTTTCTGGAACTTCCTGACTCTCGCGGCCCCCTCTGCAGCGCACGGAGCAGAGGGTCTAAAGTGAGTGCGCCTCCTGGAGCCCAGGGGCTACAGTTCCGACCAAGGATGCCAGGGCAGGCTCTCGCCCTGGAGAGATCACTGGAAGAGAAGGAGCGCGGACACGAGGCTCTACTGACGAAGCGATCGCCGCCGCTCGCAGGGGCTTGTAAATCGTGCCCTCTTTCGTTAAGAGGGAAACTGAGGCCCAGGGCAGACAGTGACTCGGCAAGGGTCACTTAGGTGATGGCGCGCTCAGGCTTAGGTCTCTGGCCGGTACCAATCCTAATTCCACCATTTGCGTTAGTTTCAGTGCCTGTGTAATAGAAGGGTCTGTATTGTAAAAGAAGTCAAAAGCAGCCTTGAATAATCGGAACCCTTTTGCCAGATCATCTAATGTCAATATGTTTTCTGGCATTGCTACTTCAACATCGTCTTCCATGTCTGGCACTGGTTTGGAGCACTCATCTCTATCAGATTGTCTTCTGCTAATTCCTCTGGTATGTTAACTCTTGGATTTCTCCAAGGTCCAAAACCTAAATATCTTTTTTTTTCTGTGTCTAGGAAGAAGAAGCAGGAAGGATAAAAGATTGCTGGGACAACCAGGAAGCACCTGCTCTCTCCACGTGTAGTAATGCCAATATCTTTCGAAGGATAAATGCCATATTGGATAATTCTCTGGATTTCAGTAGAGTCTGCACTACACCTATAAACCGAGGAATTCATGATCATTTGCCAGGTGATTTAGGTTTGAAAACTTGAACGTGGTAGTGAGGTTTCTGCTGTGCTCCTTTCCAAAACAGACTTCCAGGACTCTGAAGAAACAGTTACAAGCAGGATGCTTTTCCCAACCTCTGCGCAAGAATCTTCCCGTGGCCTCCCAGATGCAAATGACTTGTGCCTTGGCCTGCAGTCCCTCAGTCTGACAGGCTGGGACCGACCCTGGAGCACCCAGGACTCAGATTCCTCAGCCCAGAGCAGCACACACTCGGGTGAGTGCCAGAGAATGAGTTGGCTGGGGTAAAGGTCATGAGGTTTCCTTTTTTGTCCTCCTAGTACTGAGCATGCTCCATAACCCACTGGGAAATGTCCTAGGAAAACCCCCCTTGAGCTTCCTGCCTCTGGATCCCCTTGGGTCTGACTTGGTGGACAAGTTTCCAGCACCCTCAGTTAGAGGATCACGCCTGGACACCCGGCCCATCCTGGACTCTCGATCTAGCAGCCCCTCTGACTCAGACACCAGTGGCTTCAGCTCTGGATCAGATCATCTCTCAGATTTGATTGTATGTAACTCATTTGGGAAAGGGGAGTTGTGTTAAAACCCTGTCTTCCTTTTTCCTCCCCTAGTCAAGCCTTCGCATTTCTCCACCTCTGCCCTTCCTGTCTCTGTCAGGGGGTGGTCCCAGAGACCCTTTAAAGATGGGGGTAGGGTCTCGGATGGACCAAGAGCAAGCTGCTCTTGCTGCAGTCACTCCCTCCCCAACCAGTGCTTCAAAGAGATGGCCAGGAGCTTCTGTGTGGCCATCCTGGGACCTCCTCGAAGCTCCCAAAGACCCCTTCAGCATAGAGAGAGAGGCCAGGCTGCACCGACAAGCTGCAGGTGAGTGTGCCTTGAGCATGTGTGAGGCCTGATCCCCTGTTTATCTCTTTGCCATCTACCAAAGCTGTGAATGAAGCCACCTGTACCTGGAGTGGCCAGCTTCCTCCCCGGAACTATAAGAACCCCATCTACTCTTGCAAGGTGTTTCTAGGAGGTGTTCCTTGGGATATTACAGAAGGTGAGCTGTCTCTAAGACCTGCTTTAAGAGTTAGCTTCTGCCATTCTTTTCTGTCTCTTTGCAGCTGGATTAGTTAACACCTTCCGTGTTTTTGGCTCTTTGAGTGTGGAGTGGCCTGGTAAGGATGGCAAGCATCCCCGGTGTCCTCCCAAAGGTAATATGCCTAAAGGTAATAAAGACATGGTAATTAATGCGATTTTTCCTCTCATTGGGAATAGGGTATGTGTATCTGGTCTTCGAACTAGAGAAGTCTGTCCGATCCTTGCTTCAGGCTTGCTCTCATGACCCGCTGAGCCCAGATGGCCTGAGTGAATATTATTTCAAGATGTCCAGCCGAAGGATGCGCTGCAAGGAGGTGAGTTAGCGTGATGTCCTTTCTGGATCGAGCCAGGGCTGATACACCTTTGGGTGGTTTTCAGGTGCAGGTGATCCCCTGGGTATTAGCCGACAGTAACTTTGTCCGGAGCCCATCTCAGAGGCTTGACCCCAGCAGGACGGTGTTTGTCGGTGCTCTGCATGGAATGCTAAATGCTGAGGCCCTGGCAGCCATCTTGAACGACCTATTTGGTGGAGTGGTGTATGCCGGGATTGACACAGATAAGCACAAGTATCCCATTGGTAAGTGTCCCACTTCTGTGTGCGAAAGCTTGGTTAGAAGGGAAGCTTGTGTCTGTTGTCCTAGGTTCTGGTCGTGTGACTTTCAATAACCAACGGAGTTACCTGAAAGCAGTCAGCGCTGCTTTTGTGGAGATCAAAACCACCAAGTTCACAAAGAAGGTGAGTTGGCTGGTTTATGCCCTTACTCTGGGCCACTTCATCATCTTATTTTGCCTTTGTGCAGGTTCAGATTGACCCCTACCTAGAAGATTCTCTGTGTCATATCTGCAGTTCTCAGCCTGGTCCTTTCTTCTGTCGAGATCAGGTGGGTCCGATGTCTATGAAGTCCCTGCCCTCATGGCATCCTCCTTTTTGTTCCCCCAACCCAGGTCTGCTTCAAATACTTCTGCCGGAGCTGCTGGCACTGGCGGCACAGCATGGAGGGCCTGCGCCACCACAGCCCCCTGATGCGGAACCAGAAGAACCGAGATTCCAGCTAGAGGAGCTGGCCTTGCCCAGTGGCCTGTGGCGCCCAAAGCTGGCAGGTCAGGCAAGCAGCCTGCACCACCCTGCCACTGGCGACCAGGGAGCTGGCTTCCCAAGGACAAGGGAAAATTGTAGTCACCTTTGCACTTGCTGAATCTGTCTTTGTTTCTGCACTAATTAATGCACATTGAGTTTTGTCAGGTTTTGTTTTCAGGGGGTGTACCAAGGGCAAGGACCCTCTGGCTTACCCTCCAAGCGACTCTGTAGTTTTCCCAGATTTTAGTTCCTCATTTTGCAGATGAAAAGCGGGGAAAAAAAAAAAAAAAAAAAAAACTACGTGTCCAGAAGGTATTGAGGTATTGACACGGATGCCTACACCTAGGTTTATTTATTAAAAGCGCTTTTTTACATTCCTTGCAATACTGATGGTGATGATGCGCAGGTCTCATTGGTTTCATTCTTGCAGTTGCCATACAGTGCCTTTCCATTTATTTAACCCCCACCTGAACGGCATAAACTGAGTGTTCAGCTGGTGTTTTTTACTGTAAACAATAAGGAGACTTTGCTCTTCATTTAAACCAAAATCATATTTCATATTTTACGCTCGAGGGTTTTTACCGGTTCCTTTTTACACTCCTTAAAACAGTTTTTAAGTCGTTTGGAACAAGATATTTTTTCTTTCCTGGCAGCTTTTAACATTATAGCAAATTTGTGTCTGGGGGACTGCTGGTCACTGTTTCTCACAGTTGCAAATCAAGGCATTTGCAACCAAGAAAAAAAAAATTTTTTGTTTTATTTGAAACTGGACCGGATAAACGGTGTTTGAGCGGCTGCTGTATATAGTTTTAAATGGTTTATTGCACCTCCTTAAGTTGCACTTATGTGGGGGGGTGGGGTTGATAGAAGTTTTTAATCACAAAGTCACAGGACTTTTTTCTTTTGTAACTGAGCTAAAAAGGGCTGCTTTTCGGTGGGGGCAGATGAAGGCTCACAGGAGCCCTTTCTCTTAGAGGGGGCAAGTACCCTTCCCTTATATCTTTAATTTGAGGAATGTATGAGATAACAGTTGCAGTTGACTGAAATGCCACTGGAATTTGAAAACTTGACTTTTTTTTCTTTCCTTTTTTTTTTTTTTTTTTTTTTTAAAAAGAAACAAAAAACCCACAAAAACTACTTGCCCCTCCTAGGGAAGCTGTGTGCCAAAGAACCAGTGTCATAACCCCTCCCTCCTGCTGAGCTGACGTTGCATTGTTGCATATCCCAGCTACTCTGTGGGTTTTGTGAAGCTGTGTGTGAAGTCTCTACCTCATTGTAGTATATGCAGGCAAGACTGCACTCTCCTACAGATGTGTGGAGTAAGCTGTGGTGTAGTTTTTTTGGCACATAATAAACACGTTGCAGCAGAGTTCTGGTTTTGTCTCTGTGTTTGAGGTCTGG